CTGGAGGTCATGGCCGTGTGCGAGCAGAGCCCGAGGGGCTGCTGGGGGCTGGGGTTCTTCCGGTCCGCCAGCTTTCAGATGATGCTTCCAGGAGTCCTGGTGCCCAGAAGGGGCCTCAGGGCTGCTGGGGAGAAGAGGGGAAGCAGGAGCCCCCACCTCTGCTTTTGTCTCAGTTGTCTCTTGAGTGTGCCTGTGAGATGTCTGGGGCTAAAAAAGGACCTTGACCTTGTGCAACAGACCAGGAAACTCGGCCTGTCAGGGACAAGTGGCCTGAAGTGACCTGGCCAGCCAGTGGTCGTGCATGGACCTGGGACCAGCCAGGGAAGGCGGGGGAGGCTCTTCCCGTATATCCAGCCCCAGGGGGGTCTCAGGGACAGCTGGCTTCTATCCTGGGCCAGGAAGGAAGCTCGGGGACAGGGACGGCTCTTGGGGTTGCTGAGGCCCCCTCGCTCTTTCCCTGGGGCTGCCTTCTGAGTCCTGGTCCTCTTCCGGGGCTGCCAGCCACCTCCCAGCTGGCCACATGGTCCCTTGGTGGCCCCGTCCCAGTCAGGTGTGAGAACTCTGGCTGGGTCTGCCCAGGAGGCTCCTAGGATGTTCTGGGTCCTGGGCTGGCAACAGAGAAGAACCGCAGGATGCCAGGGAAGGTGGTATTGGTGGGCCACTCTTGAGGCTGTGGCCGGCCAGCCCTATCGGCTAGGTGAACCACACTACACACATACATTTGCCAGGCCTGCTAGGCCTCTGGGTGACAGAGAGGGGACCCACCTCGACAGCTCGGGCCACGTCCTTAAACTCCCGAGCCTGCTGTGGCCACTTTGCTGTGAGGACAGGCCCTGCTCCCACTGCGGCAGCCTAACATCCTCCCCAGGGAACCTCCAAAGTGGTCAGCCACGGCCCACCAGCCCCTCTGCCTCAAGCCTGCTTCTCTATCCCCGCCGTGTTTTCCCTGGAACCCCACCCTCCCGGGCATCCCCCACACATATTCCTGCTGTCCTATTTCTAAGCTCCTCAGATATCTGGAAAACACTGGCGGAGAAAATCCCCTTCTTTTTTTTCTCTCTCTTTTTTTCTTTTTGAGACGGAATCTCACTCTTTCACCCAGACTGGAGGGCAGCGGCGAGATCTCGGCTCACTGCAACCTCCACCTCCCAGGTTCAAGCAATTCTCCTGCCTCAGCCTTCCGAGTAGCTGGGATTACAGGTGCCCGCCACCACGCCCAGCTAATTTTTGTATTTTTAGTAGAGACAGGATTTTACCATGTTGGCCATGCTGGTCTCAAACTCCTGACCTCGTGTGATCCCCCTGCTTCAGCCTCTCAAACTGCTGGGATTATAGGCATGAGCCACTGCGCCTGGCCAACAATCCCCTTCTAAAGGCAGGTGGTGTCTCCAGCACCAGGGCCATACGGCTGCAACACCCCTACAAGTGCCGGTAGGTGTGGGCTGAGACCATCCTACATGGGGGACTGAGGCGGGGGGTTCATCCTTCCCAACAGGGTCTGCCAGACAACCACGACCAACTAGTCCCAGATAACCTTGAGGCCTGGGCACTGGCTGGGCCCCGAGGGCTCTTCCCAAAGCGTACCCTGGTCATCTGGAAGAGGATCGGAGCTGGCCTGGTGGTGACAGTGGCCTTGCTTCCTAGGATGGATGGCAGATGGCAATGTTCCTGCTGGGCCTGGTTCCTGCTGGTTCTGGCAGTTGTAGCTGGGGACACAGTGTCAACCGGGTCCACGGTGAGTGGGGTGTTGTGGTCTGAGGGCCCATGCCCTCTACCATCTGGGGGTCCCTCTCACCCAGGACAACAGCCCAACATCCAATAGCCTGGAGGGGGGCACCGACGCCACGGCCTTCTGGTGGGGGGAGTGGACCAAGTGGACGGCGTGTTCCCGCAGTTGCGGGGGTGGGGTGACATCCCAGGAGCGGCACTGCCTGCAGCAGAGGTGCGAGGTTGGGCACGTGGCCCTGAGGGGATGCCCTCACTCCGAGCCTGCATCTTTCTGCCAGGAGGAAGTCCGTCCCGGGCCCCGGGAACAGGACCTGCACGGGCACGTCCAAGCGGTACCAGCTCTGCAGAGTGCAGGTGAGGCCCGGCCCGGGCAGGGGCACCATGGCTCCCGGAGCCTCCCTGTCCCTTCGCTTCCCAGGAGTGTCCGCCGGACGGGAGGAGCTTCCGCGAGGAGCAGTGCGTCTCCTTCAACTCCCACGTGTACAACGGGCGGACGCACCAGTGGAAGCCTCTGTACCCGGGTACCTGCCGCCCTGGGGACCCACCTTGCAGGTGAAACCTTCTGTCTTTGTCTCCCTCCACCAGATGACTATGTCCACATCTCCAGCAAACCGTGTGACCTGCACTGTACCACCGTGGACGGCCAGCGGCAGCTCATGGTCCCCGCCCGCGACGGCACATCCTGCAAGCTCACTGACCTGCGAGGGGTTTGCGTGTCTGGAAAATGTGAGGTTGTTAAACGTTGTAGCAAAAGTACCGCCGGCCCAGCAGCCCTCTCCCTCTCCCTTCCTGCAGCCCATCGGCTGTGACGGGGTGCTTTTCTCCACCCACACACTGGACAAGTGTGGCATCTGCCAGGGGGACGGTAGCAGCTGCACCCACGTGACGGGCAACTATCGCAAGGGGAATGCCCACCTTGGTAAGCCACAGCGCGCCCTGGAGTCCAAGCACAGAGGGGCTCACTGTCATCCTTTTGCCTCCAGGTTACTCTCTGGTGACCCACATCCCGGCTGGTGCCCGAGACATCCAGATTGTAGAGAGGAAGAAGTCCGCTGACGTGCTAGGTGGGTACGCAGTGTCTGGCAGCTGCCTCACTGCCTTTTGTGACCGGCGGCTTTGCCCTTCCAGCTCTTGCAGACGAAGCTGGCTACTACTTCTTCAACGGCAACTACAAGGTGGACAGCCCCAAGAACTTCAACATCGCAGGCACGGTGGTCAAGTACAGGCGGCCCATGGATGTCTATGAGACCGGAATCGAGTACATCGTGGCACAGGGGCCCACCAACCAGGGCCTGAATGTCATGGTACGTGTGCCGCAGGCCTTGGGGGCCCCAGGGAGGGGCTGGGGACCCACTTCTCTTTCCCTAGGTGTGGAACCAGAACGGCAAAAGCCCCTCCATCACCTTCGAGTACACGCTGCTGCAGCCGCCACACGAGAGCCGCCCCCAGCCCATCTACTATGGCTTCTCCGAGAGCGCTGAGAGCCAGGGCCTGGACGGGGCCGGGCTGATGGGCTTCGTCCCGCACAACGGCTCCCTCTACGGCCAGGCCTCCTCAGAGCGGCTGGGCCTGGACAACCGGCTGTTCGGCCACCCGGGCCTGGACATGGAGCTGGGCCCCAGCCAGGGCCAGGAGACCAACGAGGTGTGCGAGCAGGCCGGCGGCGGGGCCTGCGAGGGGCCCCCCAGGGGCAAGGGCTTCCGAGGTAACCAGGAGGAGGGAGGCATGAGGGTGGGGGCCCACGGTTGAGCCACCTGTCTCCTCTCCAGACCGCAACGTCACGGGGACTCCTCTCACCGGGGACAAGGATGACGAAGAGGTTGACACCCACTTCGCCTCCCAGGAGTTCTTCTCGGCTAACGCCATCTCTGACCAGCTGCTGGGCGCAGGCTCTGACTTGAAGGACTTCACCCTCAATGAGACTGTGAACAGCATCTTTGCACAGGGCGCCCCAAGGAGCTCCCTGGCCGAGAGCTTCTTCGTGGATTATGAGGAGAACGAGGGGGCTGGCCCTTACCTGCTCAACGGGTCCTACCTGGAGCTGAGCAGCGACAGGGTTGCCAACAGCTCCTCCGAGGCCCCATTCCCCAACGTTAGCACCAGCCTGCTCACCTCGGCCGGGAACAGGACTCACAAGGCCAGGTAGGAGGCACTTTCCTGAGCCCTGTCCAGGGTCATCACCTTCCCTGCTTGGTCTCGCTTTCAGGACCAGGCCCAAGGCGCGCAAGCAAGGCGTGAGTCCCGCGGACATGTACCGGTGGAAGCTCTCGTCCCACGAGCCCTGCAGTGCCACCTGCACCACAGGTACTGGTCACGGGTGCCAAGGGGCAGCAACTGGCTCACAGACCCACCCCTGTCCCCAACCCAGGGGTCATGTCTGCGTACGCCATGTGTGTCCGCTATGATGGCGTCGAGGTGGATGACAGCTACTGTGACGCCCTGACCCGTCCCGAGCCTGTCCACGAGTTCTGCGCTGGGAGGGAGTGCCAGCCCAGGTACCTGCCACCAGGGGCCCTGGGCAGGGGGTGGATCATTGAAGGCCATCCGCTCCCGGGGCAGGTGGGAGACGAGCAGCTGGAGCGAGTGTTCGCGCACCTGCGGAGAGGGCTACCAGTTCCGCGTCGTGCGCTGCTGGAAGATGCTCTCGCCCGGCTTCGACAGCTCCGTGTACAGCGACCTGTGCGAGGCAGCCGAGGCCGTGCGGCCCGAGGAACGCAAGACCTGCCGGAACCCCGCCTGCGGGCCCCAGTGGGAGATGTCGGAGTGGTCCGAGGTGAGTGCCTGCGGGAGCAAGCCGGGGGTCGGACCCCCCCTGCCCCCTCCCCCTGCCGCCCCAGTGCACTGCCAAGTGTGGGGAGCGCAGTGTGGTGACCAGGGACATCCGCTGCTCGGAGGATGAGAAGCTGTGTGACCCCAACACCAGGCCTGTAGGGGAGAAGAACTGCACGGGCCCGCCCTGTGACCGGCAGTGGACCGTCTCCGACTGGGGACCGGTGAGGCCTGCACTGAGGGGTGGCTGGGCGTGTGGATGTCCCCTGCCTGTCCTCTCCCCTGCAGTGCAGTGGAAGCTGCGGGCAAGGCCGCACCATCAGGCACGTGTACTGCAAGACCAGCGACGGACGGGTAGTACCTGAGTCCCAGTGCCAGATGGAGACCAAGCCTCTGGCCATCCACCCCTGTGGGGACAAAAACTGTCCCGCCCACTGGCTGGCCCAGGACTGGGAGCGGGTGAGTGCCCCAGAGCCCGCGGAAGGGCCTCCGCGCTGACCCGCTCCCTCTGCCCCGGCCTCAGTGCAACACCACCTGCGGGCGCGGGGTCAAGAAGCGGCTGGTGCTCTGCATGGAGCTGGCCAACGGGAAGCCGCAGACGCGCAGTGGCCCCGAGTGCGGGCTCGCCAAGAAGCCTCCCGAGGAGAGCACGTGTTTCGAGAGGCCCTGCTTCAAGTGGTACACCAGCCCCTGGTCAGAGGTGAGCTCCCAGCCGGCCCCTCTGAGGTTGCCTTTCCCCATGCCTTCTGTCTCTCCCACACCAGTGCACCAAGACCTGCGGGGTGGGCGTGAGGATGCGAGACGTCAAGTGCTACCAGGGGACCGACATCGTCCGTGGTTGCGATCCGTTGGTGAAGCCCGTTGGCAGACAGGCCTGTGATCTGCAGCCCTGCCCCACGGAGCCCCCAGGTGAGGCGCGGGGAGGCCGAGGGTGGCTCTGGCTGCCCTGCTTCGCTCTGTGTTCCTTCTCCAGATGACAGCTGCCAGGACCAGCCAGGCACCAACTGTGCCCTGGCCATCAAAGTGAACCTCTGCGGGCACTGGTACTACAGCAAGGCGTGCTGCCGCTCCTGCAGGCCCCCCCACTCCTAGGCCCGGCAGCTGCAGCCCCTTCCAGATGAAGACCAAGCGCCCCTCCTGGGGCTGCTGCAGCTTCTGGGGCCTCCACAGACCCCCCTCCTGCGGGGCACGCTGGCCTAAGAGACGTGGCACTGAGCCTCGGCTGTCGAGAGGGGACTTCCCACGGCCCGTGGACCTTTGTGCTCCTGGGGCAGAGCCTCCGGCACCCAGTGGCCTCCCCCAGACAGAGCCACCCCTGCCGTGGGAACCTGTCCGTGTTCCTGCGTGGATCCTGTGTTTGTGGCTCCCACTCCCCAGCCCCCCAGCAGCCCCCAGCCGAGGGGCCCAGGGCCCACAGCCAGCGGTGGAGGTGTCTTGCTCCGGGCCCGTAGCCCACGCCCTCTCTGGGTGGCAGGGCCTTCTGAAGGAAACTTGCAGGCGAGCCCAACGTGGTGGGGGGCCTTCCTCCCTCAGAGGCCATGGGGTGAGAGGGGCTCAGGCAGCCAAGGAGGCCCAGGCGTGCTCCCTCTTATGGAGCCCCTCCCATGGAGCTCTCTTCCCGCCGCACTTTCTACCCCGGGCAGAGGCGCTTGCCCACGGGACGTTTGGGGATGGACCTCGGCCCCCGCCCCTGCAGTCAGCGTCAGTGCTCATCTACGTTAATAAAGTGGTCCTATTTATGGCGGCATCATGGGGTCTCAGTTGCCTCTGGCTGGAGAA